AGTGGTGTGATGATTGTAAATCTCTTTCTTATTTTCACCTTAATACTGACCTTTTTCAAAGAGTGGAAGCCTCTTTCGACTCCCTCTTCCTCCAACGCGGAGATCCTCACTCATCTTTTCCTGGGGAAGGGGAGAAGGGAAGGGGATGCTGCTGGCCACGTAAAGAAGGCCTTAATTTACTCTATTAAAATACTTGGAAAAGAGGAAGGTTTCTCCCTTAGAGTCTCTTCTTTTCCAGGCTTCTGAAACCTTCTAACCTTCGAAGGGGATGAGGAAAAGGTTCCTCTAGCTTTTCTGGAGAAACGGAGGCATTGGGGAGAGAGCATGTGAGGCACTGGTGTAGGAATGGGGGCTCATGGTGTCCTGGTCGTGGTCCTCTGGTGTTTTTGAATCAATTAAACCAAATAATGCTCTCTGTTTTCCACCAGGCCCAGACGAGCGATTGGCGGAGGCCGGTCCCGTGACCACGAATTCCCTGTAATTTCGCTGGAGTCCTGGGTTTAATAGAGAGAGTCCCCATACGCTTGTATTTATCAGCAATATACAATTATAAAGGCCCAAAATTAAAAAAAAGAGAGACCGAAATCTCCCCCTCCCAAAATCGCTCCATTACATAAATCGGGGGGGGTGCAGGAGGGGGGTCCCTTCCGATCCTCCCTCCTGACGCCCCCCCCAGCAGCCCCCTCCCCCACCATTGAAAGCCATGAATTTTGAATTTGAGAGGGAGATTGGGTTTATAAACAGCCAGCCGTCGCTCGCCGAGTGTCTGACTTCCTTCCCCGCTGTCTTGGAGACATTTCAAACTTCATCAATCAAGGAGTCGACATTAATTCCTCCTCCTCCTCCTTTCGAGCAAACCTTCCCCAGCCTCCAGCCCGGCGCCTCCACCCTTCAGAGACCCAGGAGCCAAAAGCGAGCCGAAGATGGGCCTGCTCTGCCGCCGCCACCGCCGCCGCCACTCCCCGCTGCCCCCCCGGCCCCCGAGTTCCCTTGGATGAAAGAGAAGAAATCCGCCAAGAAACCCAGCCAATCCGCCACGTCTCCTTCTCCGGCCGCCTCCGCCGTTCCGGCCTCCGGGGTCGGATCGCCTGCAGGTCGGTAAGCGTGGTGGGGGTGGGGTGAGGGGCAGCTAGAAGAGGGGGAGAAAAAGCAGTGGAAGGAGGTTTAAAAAAAATGGTGGCGAGCCTGTTGGGGTTCCTTACCCCCTCCATTCCTGGGATGGGGAAGTAGAATATCCCACTGGGGTTCAGGCCTGGCCGCTAACAGCGTCTTTTTTTTTTTCTGTCTCTCTCTCTCTTTCTCTCCCTATGGCTGATTTTGGAAGCTGGTTGGGGAAACGCCTTTTTTTCTGCTAGAAGAAAATGATTTGATTGAGGTTTTCACCCGTATCTGTGTAGGGGAATGAGTATGTTGTTGCTGGGATAGACCCTAGAAGCAGAAAAGATTCGGTCCTTTCTGCCCCAACTCTAGGAGAAGAGGAAGAATTCAGAGCTAGGGAGGAAGAGGGGTGAAGAACAATCTTTCTGACCCTCGCTCCGGTTGAGTTGGAAAGTTCCGAATTGAGGGGTCCACTGGGAGGGCTTGGGAGGGGGATCTGAGGTTCCGGCGCCGAAGGGAGCCGCTCTCCGCCCCCTGCGTGGCCCGTGGGCGGCTCTGAATGCTTTGCCCTGACCCGGGCCGGGGCTGTAGACTAGAGAGGGAGAGAAGAAAACCCAAAAGCAGTAAAGCGAGCGGCTTTGGGGTGGGGGCGGGGCCGCTATGACGCCGAGCCTGTTTTCCCTGCAGATGGCCTGGGACTGCCGGAGGCTGGTGGCGGCGGGGCGCGCAGGCTGCGCACGGCTTACACCAACACGCAGCTGCTGGAACTGGAGAAGGAATTCCACTTTAATAAGTACCTGTGCCGGCCACGCCGCGTCGAGATCGCGGCCTTGCTGGACCTCACCGAAAGGCAGGTCAAAGTCTGGTTTCAGAACCGGCGCATGAAGCACAAGCGGCAGACGCAGCACCGAGAGCCGCCGGATGGGGAGCCTGCCTGCCCGGGAGCCCTGGAGGACATCTGCGACCCTGCCGAGGAACCCGCGGCCAGCCCGGGCGGCCCCTCCGCCTCGCGGGCGGCGTGGGAAGCCTGCTGTCACCCGCCGGAGGTGGTGCCGGGGGCCTTAAGCGCGGACCCCCGGCCTTTAGCCGTTCGCTTAGAGGGCGCAGGCGCGTCGAGTCCCGGCTGCGCGCTGCGCGGGGCCGGCGGGCTGGAGCCCGGGCCATTGCCAGAAGACGTCTTCTCGGGGCGCCAGGATTCACCTTTCCTTCCCGACCTCAACTTCTTCGCGGCCGACTCCTGTCTCCAGCTATCCGGAGGCCTCTCCCCTAGCCTACAGGGTTCTCTCGACAGCCCGGTCCCTTTTTCCGAGGAAGAGCTGGATTTTTTCACCAGTACGCTCTGTGCCATCGACCTGCAGTTTCCCTAACCTGTTTCCTCCTCCCGGTCCTTTCGACCCCCGCGCTCCTTGGCCGTCTACTGGAAAAATCGAGCCTCTCCCACCCTCAGTCGCATAGACTTATGTGTTTTGCTAAAATTCAGGTATTACTGAATTAGCGTTTAATCCACTCCCTTTCTTCTTCTTCTAAAATATTGGGCACTCGGTTATCTTTTAAAATTCACACAGAAAAATTCCGTTTGGTAGACTCCTTCCAATGAAATCTCAGGAATAATTAAACTCTAGGGGGACTTTCTTAAAAATAACTAGAGGGACCTATTTTCCTCTTTTTTATGTTTTAGACTGTAGATTATTTATTAAAATTCTTTAATAATAGGAAAAGGGGAAAGTATTTATTGTACATTATTTTCATAGATTAAATAAATGTCTTTATAATACCAAAACGAGTGTTTGTGTTGGGACCTAAACTCTTTCC